TTGTGTGCTGGTTCCATAAATTTTGAACGAGTCACCAGAAACAGCATCTCCCCAAAAGCCCCCTGAAGGTCTTTGTCACTACGGAAAGTGGCTTTTTTTTTTTTTTTTTTTTTTTGAGATGGAATCTCGCTCTGTCGCCTGGGCTGGAGCGCAATGGTGCTATCTCGGCTCACTGCAACTTCCGCCTTCCGGGTTCAAGCGATTTTCCTGCCTCAGCCTCCGGAGTAGCTGGGATTACAGGCGCGCGCCACCACGCTCGGCTAATTTTTGTATTTGTTTAGTAGAGACGGGGGTTTCACCATGTTGGCCAGGCTGGTCTCGAATGCCTGACCTCAGGCGATCCACCCGCCTGGGCCTCCCAAAGTGCTGAGATTACAGGCGTGAGACACCGCGCCCGGCCGGAAAGTGGCTATTTTAAGAAGATTGAGAACATGTTTCGTTGGGTCGCATTATTCTGCGTGACGAGGCTCACAGAGGAGAACCCCACCCTTACTCCAAAGGCCTTTGAAAGCAGCTCTGGAAAGGGCAGGGTTTGCTTCTCCCTCTGCCCAACGTCTCCCCAGGCTGCCTGTGCCACCTTCCGGTCTCACCTCCTCGGAGTTGGGGTCAAACGCGGAGCTCCAGTTTCTCAGCCCCTCCTGGAGCTCAATGATGTCCACCACGCCGTCCCCATTGCAATCCAGGTCTTCGAAGAGGATCCCGTAGCGTAAGTAGTCATCGTTATCCTGGCAGGCCACCGCCTCCAGCACGAAGCCCTGCATCCAGAGCAGCATGGCTGGGTCCAGAGGCTGCGGGGACCACTCGGCCACCCAGCCAGCACCGCAGCACTCGCCGCCGCCTCCTCGACGCCTGGCTGCGCAAGGCAGGGGGTCCCGGCCGTCCGCCAGCTTCTGCAACTGTCTAGCGGAGCCGCCGCAGTTCGGAGCCCACGCGGGCCAAGCCACCCGCGCCTGCGGGCTCTTGGGCGCCACGGAAAGGCTGCGCCACCTTGTGGGACCTCTGGCCGAGGCGCCACGCGACAGTTGAGACGCCAGATGTGAGTTGAGGTGCCAGACGTGAGTTGAGGTGCCAGACGTGGCGGCGTTGGGTACCCAGGACCCTCGGACGGGTAGGTCGACGGGGGAACCAAGGGACGTTTGGTTTCTTCTAACAGTCAGGCCTCTCTTCTGCAGGTCTGCTGCGGCTTGCTGGGGGTCCACTCCAGACCCTGTTCGCCTGGGTATCACCAGTGGAGTTTGCAGAACAGCAAAGATTGCTGCTTGCTCCTTCCTCCAGAAGCTTCTTCCCACAGTGGCATCAACCTGATTGATGTCAGCCGGAACTCTCCTGCATGAGGTGTCTGGCGACCCCTGATGGGAAGTCTCACCCAGTCAAGAAGCACGGGACTGGAAGGGGGACCTCCTTACGGAGGCAGACTGACTGTCCCTTAGCAGAGCTGGTGCACTGTATTGGAGGAATAACCCTCCTTGGGATCAGCTGGTCTCTTCAGAGCCAGCAGGCAGGAAAGATTAAGTCTGCTGAACCTCGGACCATGGCCGCCGCTCCCCCGAGGTGCTCTGTCCCAGGGAGATTAGAGTTCTTGTCTGTAAGCCCCTGACTGTAGCTACTGGAATTCCTGCAGGGATGCCCTCCAGGTGAGGAGGGATGGCTTCGGGTCCCACCTAGGAAGCAGTCTGGCCACGATCTGCAACAGCCACTTTGCTGCGTTGTGGGGAATTCCACCCAGTCCAAACCTCCTAGTCTCCTTAGCACTGTCAGGGGAAAACCTCCAACTAAAGCCTCAGTAATGACGGTCGCCCCTCCCCCTGGGAACTGAGTTGTCCCAGGCGGACTCCAGACTGCTGTGCCGGCAGCGGGGATTTCAAGCCAGTGGTTCTTAGCTTGCGGGGTTTCCGTGGGAGTGGGACCCTCTGAGCGAGACCACTTGGCTCCCTGGCTACAGCCCCCTTTCCACAGAAGTGGACATTTCTCCTGCCTCACTGGAGTTCCAGGTGCTGCCGGAGTATGTAAAAATTCCTGCAGCTCAGTGCCTGCCCAAACAGCCGCCGACGGGAGCAGCTGTCATTGGTCTGCCCAGTTTTGTATTTGAGACCCAGGGCACTGGTGGTTGTAGGCTCCCGAGGGGATCTGCTGATCTGTGGATTGCAAAAATCTGTGGGAAAAGCTTAGTACCCTTGGTGGGTAGCACTGTCCCTCACCACTTCCCTTGGCTGGGGAGGGAGGTCCCCCTGCCCTGTGCAGTTCCTGGGTGAAGCAATACCCTGCTTCTTCTCGCTCTCTGTGGGTCATGCCGACCATCTAGTCAGTCCCAGTGAGATGAACTGGGTATCTCAGTTGGAAATGCAGAAATCACCCACATTCCTCGTTCCTCTCGCTGGCAGCTGCAGACCAGAGCTGCTTCTAGTCGGCAGTCTTGGCCCCTCCCCGCCGAGGTAAGTTTAATAAGTCTTCTAAATTTGTCCTTGCCATAATGATCAGTGATGATCTGTCTTTTAATAAGTTAAATGCTTTCCAGACTTCAAGACTCTCACCCACATCAAAAATAAAATTATATATCGGCCATATTACCAGGATTTTAGAATGTTGTATTTTATCCTCTAATTATAGGTCAAATAACTAAGGTAGAAAGGAGTAAAGCAACTTCCATGTATGTAGTGAGGATGTTGGGGGGTCTGGGACTAAAATTCTGCCTTGGGATTCCCAAGAGGTTGGTGATTATGATTTTTGTACTCTTAGACACAAAATAAAATAACATTCTGTTTTGTTCCTCTGCTTACCCTATTCAGTTCTCTAAACTACAAAATCTCTGCTTATCAAAATAAGTTGGATTGTCAATTTGTTGAGCTCAGCAAATGCATTTCCTGAGCCCTTGTGAGTAAAGCTCTGTGCTGGTTACACTGCGTAACTAGTGATACAGAGGATGAGTAGAGCATTCTTTCCTGAAAAGAGCTTAAGATTTCTGTGCCCAGGTCAGCTTGGGTTGCCTGTAAGTGAGAAAATTGACAGCCAACACCCACAGGCTTATTCTGATAAAATGGGAGATGATAATAAATGGTGGGGTTTTTTTCTTTTTCTATTTTCTTTTTTTTCGAGATGATGTCTTGCCACGTTCCCCAGGCTGGTCTTACCTCCTGGGCTCAGGCATTCTTCCCTCCTTGGCCTCCCACAGTGCTGGGATTACAGCGTGAGCCACACACCTGGCCTTGTGAATGGTGGTTCTGTCAAGACTGGGCTTTCAACCTCCCAAGGATTCTGGTCAAACAGCCTCAGGAGAATCTTCTGCAGAGAGTGTCTGCCTGCCAACTGTCAGAGCTGAGTGTCACAGAATCTTGGCATGGGTCTCCTCCCTCTGTTCCATTTCACAGATTACATGTTGTTAGTAGGAACATCACCAGAAGGAGCATGAGGATGTTCCTTCTAAGAACTAGGAAAGATATAATAATGCTGCTGGCTGGGCTATTTTAAAAAAGTAATCAAGGGCCTTCTCAGAAAGTGATTTTAGGAACTATAATGCATAGATGGGATCAATTATAGTGTAAGAACTGAAAAATTATTGCACTGAACAGCACCTAACAGCTTCTGGAGAAAACATATTTCCCAACTGACCCTGATGATGGACTTAAATACCAAAAAACAGAGAGAACCACTAACTTCCATTGTCTTGCAGAAACAGGAGAACCTTAATGCACTTAAAGCTGGAAAAATGTCTCTGCCTCTAAGGCCATGCAGTGAAACAGATTGCATGGTAGGTGACATAGGCAGGGGCAGAATGGAGTTTATGACAATGGCCATAAGATGATGAAAAAAATTATTTGGGGCCTTTGAAGCAGCAGATGAGCTGGCTCAGAGGAAAGTTGCACAACTGTAGAAAAACAACTTTTGCAAAATTTTCCTCCACTCAGTGGGCACTACATACTTATTCTAGGATTTGCATTCATTCTTTCACAGACTGTTTACTTATTGGCTTGGGCCTACAATGACTTTTCTGAGAGAGGTGAGGGATTAGCACAACAGCACACACACGCCTGAAAGAAATAGTGAATTTCTAATTTTCAGATTTTAGTCTCTGACCTAACCAAAGAATTGACCATTGTAGATTTTATCTATTAATAATATTAATGATGCTCACAAATATGAAGATTTAAGTACATCTTATGATAATAAGAGATGCTTTCAAAAAAAAAGAAATGGTAGAACTGTAGTCCAGGGATGTTAATAAAAGTGGCAAATAACATTACATCATCTTTTTTAAAAAAGAAGATGAGGTCTCACTGTGTTGTCCAGGCTCATCTCAAACTCCCAGACTCCAGTGATCCTCCTGCCTCAGCCTCCCAAAATGCTGGAATCACAAGCTTGAGCCATCACCTTCAGCCCATATCATCTTAACATCCAATAGGAACAGGTAAAAGAAGGAAGAAGGCTGACAACCCAGTGGACAAATGAATGCTTTTGTTTTTTTGTGACAGTCAACTGACCCACTGGGAATGTGACCTTGTGAATCACCCAGGTGAGCAAGCTTAACATGATTGGATGTAAACCTTTTAATGTGTGTTTGTTTGTTTGTTTTGCAGAAATGAGGTACAGGGGAGAGAAACACCTACTTGGAAAGCTCTACAGTATGGGTTACTTTTGTGTCTGGAAGGTGTCTGACATCCTGAGACCTGGACCCATTTCAAGGAGCTTTGGGAAGAGCCCAGATCACTGATGGAATTGGACAGTGCGTGGAAATGGTTCAGCAGGACGAGGGTAAGTGCAGGATCACGGCCAGGTCATTCTGAACCCATCATGTGTCTGGGTTTCTTCTCCCCAGTCCCTGGCTCTACCTCTTCTGCCACAAACGTCAGCATGGTGGTATCTGCCGACCCTTTGTCCAGCGAGAGGGCAGAGATGAACATCCTAGAAATCAACCAGGAATTGCGCTCGCAGCTGGCAGAGAGCAATCAGCAGTTCCGAGACCTCAAAGAGAAATTCCTTATAACTCAAGCTACTGCCTACTCCCTGGCCAACCAGCTGAAGAAATACAGTAAGTTCTATAGATTCACAATGATGAACGTGCCACTGAGGCAGGCGTGTCTGTCTTTTCTCAGAGTGTGAAGAGTACAAAGACATCATAGACTCTGTGCTGAGGGATGAACTGCAGTCCATGGAGAAGCTGGCAGAGAAGCTCAGGCAAGCTGAGGAGCTCAGGTGAGCGGGCCCCATTGGGGGCAGGCAGATGGATTATTAAATGTTCTCTACTATCTCACCTTAGGCAGTATAAAGCCCTGGTTCACTCTCAGGCAAAAGAGCTGACCCAGTTACGGGAGAAGTTACGGGAAGGGAGAGATGCCTCCCGCTGGCTGAACAAGCATCTGAAAACCCTCCTCACTCCTGATGACCCTGACAAGTCCCAGGGTCAGGACCTCCGAGAGCAGCTGGCTGAGGGGCACAGGCTGGCAGAGCACCTTGTTCACAAGCTGAGCCCAGGTAAGGTGGCCATGGGCCCTGATGACACACAGAAATATTTCAATGGACACATCTGTATTTGCAGAAAATGATGAAGATGAAGATGAGGATGAAGACGACAAAGACGAGGAGGTTGAGAAAGTACAGGAATCACCTGCCCCCAGGTAACATTGAATAATCAGGAGCGGGTAATGGGTTCTGTCATCTCTATCCCACTGGGCTCATCAGAGAGGTGCAGAAGACTGAAGAAAAGGAAGTCCCTCAGGACTCACTGGAGGAATGTGCTGTCACTTGTTCAAATAGTCACAACCCTTCTAACTCCAACCAGCCTCACAGGAGCACCAAAATCACATTTAAGGAACACGAAGTCGACTCTGCTCTGGTTGTAGAGAGTGAACACCCTCATGATGAAGAGGAGGAAGCTCTAAACATTCCCCCAGGTAGCCTCTCTATTCTTTGTCCCTCCTAGCTCACTGTGACCTGCTCTTCTGAATTTGTTTACAGAAAATCAAAATGACCATGAGGAGGAGGAGGGGAAAGCGCCAGTGCCCCCCAGGTAACTGTGGATTTGTGGGCTGTTAGTTCAATTTGCCAGAGAAATGTGTTTTGTCTCATTCTAGACACCATGACAAGTCCAACTCTTACCGGCATCGTGAAGTCTCTTTCTTGGCATTGGATGAACAGAAAGTTTGCTCCGCTCAGGATGTTGCCAGGGATTACTCCAATCCCAAATGGGATGAAACCTCACTTGGCTTCCTCGGTAGGCTCCCTATTGTTTGTACCCCAGATTTGACCTGGCTGGTCTTCTCTTAATTTATTTACAGAAAAGCAAAGTGATCTTGAAGAGGTGAAAGGACAAGAAACAGTTGCTCCCAGGTAATTGAGAAAAATCAGGGGCTGTCTATTCATGGATTAATCTTTAGTCCTTCTTACCCTACAGGCTCAGCAGGGGACCGCTGAGAGTGGACAAGCATGAAATCCCCCAGGAGTCACTGGATGGATGTTGCTTGACTCCTTCCATCCTTCCTGACCTGACTCCCTCCTACCACCCTTATTGGAGCACTTTGTACTCTTTTGAAGACAAGCAAGTCAGCTTGGCTCTTGTAGACAGTGAGTACTCCATTGTGAACATGATAAATCTCATCTGTCTGTCCCTTTGTGAATTTATTTACAGAAATTAAAAAGGATCAAGAGGAGATAGAAGACCAAAGCCCACCATGCCCCAGGTAACTCTGAGGAATCCTGAACAGTTAATTCACTGGTGTTTATCTTCTGTCTTCTTTACCCCAGGCTCAGCCAGGAGCTGCCAGAGGTGAAGGAGCAGGAAGTCCCAGAGGACTCTGTGAATGAAGTTTACTTGACTCCCTCAGTTCACCATGACGTGTCTGACTGCCACCAGCCTTATAGCAGCACCTTGTCCTCATTGGAGGATCAGCTTGCCTGCTCTGCTCTGGATGTAGCCTGTGAGTACTTCACCCTGGAGATCACAAAGCTCATTGTTCCTACTGAAGCCCCTTCTCCTTTCAGCCCCCACCGAGGCGGCCTGTCCCCAAGGGACTTGGAGTGGAGACTTGAGCCACCACCGGTCAGAGGTTCAAATTTCACAGGCACAGCTGGAACCAAGCACCCTGGTGCCCAGTTGTCTGCGACTACAGCTGGATCAAGGGTTCCACTGTGGGAACGGCTTGGCCCAGCGGGGCCTTTCCTCCACCACCTGCAGCTTCTCAGCCAATGCTGATTCTGGGAACCAATGGCCCTTCCAAGGTAGGGAAGGAAACGGCGTCATGAAGCTCTAAGCGGATCCCATTGGCTGTGGTTTTCTTTTCAGAGCTGGTTTTAGAGCCCTCTCTGGGGATGAAGAACCCTCCCCAGCTGGAAGATGATGCACTTGAAGGCTCAGCAAGCAACACACAAGGGCGTCAAGTCACTGGCCGGATTCGTGCCTCCCTTGTCCTGATACTGAAGACCATCAGAAGAAGACTCCCGTTCAGCAAGTGGAGACTGGCATTCAGATTCGCTGGCCCGCATGCTGAGAGTGCAGAGGTAATCACATCTATGGCTGATAGCTGCACTCACATTTGATTTTTTTTCTCTCTCTCCCCTACAGATACCAAATACTGCTGAAAGGATGCAAAGGATGATAGGATGAAAGAATGTCACAAAAAGCAGCTTTTCCACTTGATAAAAACAACTAAAACAGCAAAGCAAGTTTAAGTCCAAACACAATACTGCAGGGGTCCTTCACTGAGGATTGAATTTCAGACACAGAATACTCTTGATGACTTCAAGCCACTATGCTCCTTTGATTTGAGAAGCCACATTCCATCCCCCTCCAATTGTGATCAACACCTAGGGAGACCAATGCCCAGATGGACAAATAGCATTGACTGGCGTTAGCCCTGTTTCTCAATTCCCATCATGTAGAGAACAGGAGTCCGCAGCTGCTGGCAGGAGACAGCATGTCAGCCGGGACTCTGCCAGGGCAGAGTATGAGCAATGCCATGTTCTTGCTGAAAACGTTTAGCCTGAGTTTCATAGGAGGTAACCCTCAGATAACTGCAGAATGTAGAACATTGAACAGGACAACTGACATGTCTCCTTCAAACAGTCCATGTCACCACCAAGAAAACAACAAAAAGGAGAAGAGACATTTTGAGTTCAAAAAGAGTAAAAAGCCTATGCAGCTTATGCTTTTTTAGTCATTTTGAACCCAAAACATCTCCTTATCTTTTTGTTGTTGTCATCGATGGTGGTGACATGGACTTGTTTGTGGAGGACGGGTCAGCTCTCTGGCTCAATGGTCTACATTCTGAAGTTATCTGAAAATGTCGTCATGATTAAATTCAGCCTAAACATTTTGCCAGGAACTCTGCAGAGTCCATGCTGTGAGCTTCCTACCTCAGCCCATCTGCAGGCAGAGAAGGCCCAGTGTGTCCATCCCCAGTGCGGTGATACTAGGATGTTCACTTGGTCAAGGAGGGGTCTAGGAGCTCTGTCCCTTGTAAAGACACCTTATTTATAATTAAATTGGAAAGTGGTTTGAAATAGTATAAATATCCTGTATTCTAACAATCTTCTTCTGAGTATTTTATCATCAATTAATCACCCCTGCCTGTGTCAGTTATTATATTTATGTTTTTACATTGGAAATTGTCTTCTCAAAATTTTACTATGTACTTGTTTTTGCTGGCATTCTGTCGTAAAAAGGAACATTCCCTGCCCAAAGTTTGACTTTCATCCAAAATTAATTTTAGTCCATTAAAGTTAAAATGTTAAAGTTTTAAATCACTTTAATTAAATTTTTTTGCCTATCACCCTGGACTAGTGAATTTTTCACATACAATGTTTTAAGCTTTTATTTTATTATTGGTTTTCATGGATAAGAATATAGATTAATAAAAACATTCTTATTTACCTGTTTATATTCTAAAGTATTCCATATTTTAGTCTTATTTACCATATG